TCATTCCCATTTATTTTTTTAGGTCATTTTTTTTTTCTCTTCCACATTGACAAGGATGAGTCTTCTAGCCAAGAAGCTTGTGCCCCTCACTTGTCTTGAGTAGGCACCAAGGAAGAGTAGTGACCTGAGGGGAAGGCCAAGTCCTTGGAGACCCCTGTTTAGAGGCCGGAGAGGCACCAACAGTTTGGCAGCAGCAAAGTTTTCTCAAGCTGTCCCTATCTTGATTGTGACACAATTGTTAACACATATACCTTTGACAGGCAGTTTTATTTACGTATTCTAAATGGGAGGTGTAGTAGAAATGAACTTTAATATTCTTTGGGGAGAGAAAATCTACAGCCTTTTTTTTTTGGAACATTCAGTACTCAGTAATATTTACCAAGTGAAGAATAAGAGAGGTTTCCTTTCCTACAGCATAATTAGCCAGATCTTACCCATCTTCATTGTTAGGAAAAAAAGTATTGTTGAAAAAGATTTTAAAATAGTTAAATAGCCCTTTTGTCCTAAGGAATAGCTGCCGGGTATGAATGCTACCCGGAGGGGTCTGGAAGCAAGAGAGTGAAATAGTGCGAGAGAAACAGGCACATAGCCACATAGCAAGCGTTCTACTGGGCTCCTTACTGGGAAGTTGGTGAGATGTGTGGCCTCTGTGGCAGTGGCCCTGACCTGTCCTCATCATTACTGGTTGCCAGACAGTAAAGTAAGACAAGGTGGAGGATGGCTTAGAAGATACCACCAAAATAACAGGGCTTGATAAAGCTGTCCCCAGATACAGTTTGGCAACTCTCAGGGCCGTCATTCCTGGGAACAACAGGGACCACGGGATCTATTAGTTATGTTCCAAAATGGCACTTAAAACCTTTCCACACCAGGTCACACATGGAAAATGATATAATTGTCTAGATAACATGAGGAGATTGCTTGGGGCCAGAGGCCCCAGCCAGCTGTGGCAGGGGTTGGAGGGTGGAGGGGGAGGGGGTTGCGGGGACCCACGCCTTGGCAGGCCATTTGGCAGTAATACTTGGCAGTAACCATTAGTGCTGTGCTGGGGCGTGTTTGTCAGGAGGTTGTGCTTCAAAAGGTGGTAGAGAGAAGAATGGAGGAACAAGGAAAGGTACAGTAAGCTGCAGAGTGCTGTGTATCTGTCACTATCGAGGGGATGCCCTTTGCACCATGATTCTCACTTTAGTGGTGAGTTGAATCTTGGCCTCAAGGCATGTCATGGAGCTGTGGCCACTGTGGAAACAACACCAGCAGACAGCTTAGCCTGTATATGGATGGAGCGTCTCAGCAGGGAGAGGAACAGTTGAGCATCTACCTTCACAAGAGGGCTGCTTTTCTACATAGAGAGGACTGTTAGTCCAGCCTTAGGCTTTTCTGCTGTATCTAAACAGAGCAGCCCATTGGGGTCATGTTTGAAAACAGCAACAACAGAGTATCAAGTAGGTACAGAGGCTGAATTCCCTGAATTTCTGTGCAGAAGTTCACACCAGAGACCTGGACACTAGTTGGGGAGCTGGCCTGTGGAGACCAAGAGCTGCAACTTGAGAGTCATGAGTTCTGATTCGGGTCTGCACCTCTGCTTGGTTGAAGTGTTAAATGTGTCCAGAAGACTGTGTTTTCTCCTCTTTTTTCTGTAAAAAGTGCGTGAAATCTTGTCTGCTTGATTTCTTGTATGTCTTTTCGGGACCAGGGCAAGTACTTTTCGCATGACTGACATGGTAAGTAAAACCTGTATGGATCTTGGGAAGAGCTCTTGGTCTGAATGATTCAGTTTTTGCTATTTTGCTGTTGATTTGATTATTTATGTGAGAAAGATCTGTGCTGTTCCTGAAAATTTGCTAATAAATCCATTAAAATATCCCCCCCGCCGCCCCCCGTCAAAACACCCTAACAAGAAACTATCCTATTTTAGAGGGCACGTTTACTTTTTCCCATCTCTTATTTGAAATGTTCTTTTCAACATTCCCTGCTTTGCTTTTTTGAATATCATGTTTTAGTTTTTTATTTTTATTTTGGTTCACTGTGGCTTTGGTTTAATTACCCTTTTAAATGGAAACATGTAACTGCAGGCCCAGTCCATCATTTGTATTAGTTTTCAGCACTCTGAACTTGGGTGGGTTGGGCACGATTGTTTTAGTTGCTACCTGGATAAGACTGTTGAGATCTTAATCTCAGAGTCTTGAAGAATTCTGTTACTGAGGTAGCAGTGACTGTTTACTAAAGAAAATAACCTTCATTTTTTCTTCTTGACAGAGGTAAAAATTCAGAGAAGAATTTAAGAAGTCAGGGCAATAAGATTAATTTAAACAGTTATTTCTGTGTGTTTAGTATTGTCACTAGACTTAAAAAGACAATAAAAATTTTAACTGATAAAATTACAAATCATCCTTGTTTTCCTCATAGAGCATATCAAATTCAGAAGAAAGAAGCTATAAACTTTATATCTAGCATGCATTTTGACTTTTAAGAAAATCAGTTAAACTCTGTATCTCACCGTATTCTCTCTACAGTATATTGAAATAAAGCTATATGTTGATTTGCTCATTTCATTAGGATTATTATCCTGATGTTTTAAAAGGTTTTTAAAGCTCCTGAAGCAAGATGTTATAAAAATGCAAAAAACTTCATAACCAAAAAAGTCTGGGAAAGTTAGTTTGTATGCTAATAACACCTCATATTTGCATAGCTCTTTCATCCCTGCAAGACCACCTTTAACATCAGCTTAGTGGGCTCTCACAATGCTCCCGTTCGGTGGACATCATCAGTGGCCTCCATTTTGCAGGTGAAAAAGTTGAGGCCCATGTAAAATACACGTGGTCACACTAGACTTTGGCAAGGTTGGGCTTTGGACTCAGATCTGCTGGTTACTCTCCATGCCACTTGGGTACCTTCTCACATTTTATACGTGTAAATTGGGAAGGTAGCAATTCATTTCTCTCTCACTTCAAAAATGGAAACTCAGTATCATCAAAAGATAATCTTGGAGTGGCACTGTTTGAGGTGGTGAATTGTTTGCTAGTTGAGAAACCAAAGAGTTGTTTTTCTTCTGTGAAAGGAACTGAAGTTTAACGCCTTGATTGTGTGTTGCTGGCCCACTGTTACTTAGAAAAATTAACTGCTCCACTGCTTATTTTGATAAGGCAGAGCAGCTGTTTGTCCTTGAAGTTTCAAAAAATTATATTTATGCACTAAATTTATTTGGCAAGTCAGACCTGTTTGTTCCAATAAAGCAACAGTATCTCCCCTGGCCATTCTGGAAGCCACCTGTTGCTTTCAAGAGTTACATGGAAGGGGCTGCTCCTGAGATATTAAAGACTCTTCAGAATGTGGGGGCCACATACTGGAGCCATGTGACCCAGTGGGGAGCTGGTGCTGATGAGGTCAAGGTCTCAGGCTGTCCTCCTTTGTGTAGGGAGCTTTGCAGAGAGCAGGACTCCACTCCATAGTCCAAGTCTGCATCCTCGACTTGGGCAGTGCCCACACAAATGGGCAACTGTTGGCAAGGGCATCTATGTATGTCCATCCTGTCACCACCCCCTCACCGTCCTTAGCATATAGTCTTACCACTTGTGTCTTAGAGAAACCCTTTAGCCTTTGTCTTGAGACCTGTACACTGGTCCTCCTCTGTTAATTAACAGGCAGGGAGCTGCCTCTCCTCCAGTTGTCCCTGTACTCTGGATCGCATCCTCTCCCTCCTGTGTCTTTAACTTCTCTGTCTGTGCCGTGTTTCCCCCATCAGCCTGTAAGCATTCTCACGTTCTAAAAAACAAGAAAGGTAGCAGTAGCCTCTCTCTAGCCTTCTCAGCTCTCTCTTCAGCTACCTCCTAAACTCTCTTCTCCCTGTTTTCAGCTGTATCTAAAGAGTGTCTGTGATCTCTTTCTGCATTTGCTTTCCTTCCATTCACCCCTCCACCCTGCCCCGCTTGTGAAGATCATCAGGGCTGTCTGTGCCACACAGTGAATAGGTCTCCTTCTCTCATTCCATGCCTCATTCTGGACAACTTGTTCCATAGCCATAGCTGCAGTTACCCATGGATTCACTGGTGACTCTCACATTGATGTTTCCAGCTCAGATTTGCCCTCTGAGCCCAGACACTGCTGTCTGCTCTGCATCCCCTCTAGCATGCCCCCAGCCATCTCACTACAATGTATTCACATCCAACCTTCCCTGTCTTATCCTGCCCCCTCCTCCTATCTGGTCCTTTTCTGAAGTTATTTAGTTTGGCAGATGACACCACTATCCATTCTCCTTTATGGCCATTGAATCGGACTGGATGAAAGAGAGAGTATTTTTTTTAAGGAGTTGGCAAGGTTAAGAAATTACAGCAAGGTCTTCTTTCATAAGAGAGTGCATTTACCTTTTTGAAGAGAAATGATCAGTTCTGATAGGGGCTGCTATTAAAATTAAACAATTGCGTGATTTCCATGCATTTACCTTTTTCTAAGAGAAATGATCAGTTCTGATACATGCTGCTATTAAAATTAAACAAGTGCATGATTTCTATAGCAAGAACATGGGCTGAACTGAATTAAAGTGATTTAACTCTTAAGTGTAACTTTCTCTCTAAAATGCTTTGGGGCCAGGCACGGTGGCTCATGCCTGTAATCCCAGCACTTTAGGATGCCAAGGCAGGTAGATCACTGAAGGTCAGGGGTTTGAGACCAGCCTGGCCAACATGGTGAAACCCTGTCTCTATTAGAAATACAAAAGTTAGCTGGGCATGGTGATGCGTGCCTGTAATCCCAGCTACTCAGGAGGCTGAGGCAGGAGAATCGCTTGAACCCAGGAGGCAGAGGTTATAGTGAGCTGAGATCATGCCACTGCACTCCAGCCTGGTAAACAGAGCTACACTCCATCTCAAAAAAAAAAAAAAAAAAATGCAGTGCGTGTGTGTGTGTGTGTGTGTGTGTGTGTGBGCGCATGTGCATGCTTTGGAAGGAATCATACAAGTATGTAGGTGTTAGTCTGCCTCTACCCTCAACCTTCATTAATCTTTGAGTCTCTTACCATCATTTGCCATGCACTGGTTCATTTGAAATACAAAGCAAATGTAATTGGGATCTGGCTCAGAAGCATTTGTTTTTCGTAGGAAAGGTCTTATAAGTTAGGAATTGGGCATATTTGCATGCCAGAGAGGGACGATTTTTAAGTATTTTGAAAAGGAGTATTCAGGTGAAGCAATTATTTTCTTTTAAGGTTTAATTTCAACTGTGATCATCTTTAGACTGGGATATCAGTTCTTATCCTGGTATCCATGATTAATAATTTTTTCCCATTGACTTTTCTTGTTATTTTGAAGTTTATTTGAAAAAAATTATTTTTTATGCCAAAGATGTTACTAAGGTATTTTGCTGCAGGCGAATATTGGGTAGGATGCATTGATACTATGCGTGGTCTGTAAGTTGCTATGGGGGTGACTTTCATGTTATGGAACTGATTTAGTTCCTGTTCGACAGGCACTGAAACAGGCCTGTCCTGCCATGTGGTCACAGATATCTGTCTCTTATATTGGAAAAATACTAAGAAAGCAAAGTACACTGGAGCTCCTGCCCTTAAATTTTACTTTCATTGCTCAATATGATAAGGCACAAAAGCCCCTGTGCTGGTTTTACAGCAAGGTTCTTGCCAGTGAAAGTGTGGAATCGGTAGGAGTTCTGATGTGCCCAGCAGTGGGTGCTCAGATGTATGACAGGACAGAGCCCCAACGGTTCAGCAAAGTCATGTGTTATATGGTCAAGTGGGAGAAGTCACACCTAACTGGAGAAACCCTGTGAAGCTTTATTTTTGGGAAATGATCAGGTTGGTTTTGTGGCTGAGTGTAGAAGGAAAGGTTTGAAGCAGTTTCTGGAACATGGTATCATACACACTCAAGGTTGCTGACATTTCTTCTAATATTCTTAAGCAGGTTTTGGCAGACAGGTCCCTTCAGCCTGCACCTGGGTGAGCCCACTGGCATTCTTCATTACAATCACATGTTAGTTTTCGTTGATTATGTGCATGTGGAGACTATCAAAAAAATTCAGCTTTTGTGATCTTTTTTCAGAAGTACAGTGGCAATGGATATCTTTGAACTCTAACATTGTGATGGTAAGAAAACTTTAGTCCTGTGAAGGAGGAGCACCTAGATGTTGGGTAGCTAATCTGGCTTTGCTGTTTTGGTGAAAAAAGTCCCATGTGTTGTGGGAACTTGGAGCTTTCTACATCCCTGCTTAGTTTTGTCAAGTCTGCTGGCCAGTAATCCTGAAAAACATTTGATGCGTTGACTGCCCGCACAGTTGTCAATTTGGCCAGAGTCAGAAACATGAATTTCACTCCTTAACCTTTTCAAGAGATCTTGACAAAAAAAAAAAGCAAACTTTGGAGTTCATTTTGTTAACACTTACGTTTACTGGTTTTCTAGAGAACCGGTTTGGGGTATGTGTGTGTGGCGGGGGTGTGGAGAGAATGCTTGTGTTTTAAAAAAGGGAAAACTGTTTTCACAGGGAGGAGTTTACTGGTGGGTTGGCTTATTTGGTGGCTCTCAGCCCTTTGAATGAGGCCTGTCTTTCAATTCAAGGCTTTGCCATCAACATGATGTGTATGCTGCTGAAAAAGTAGGAATGCTTTTACCCAGCTGCCATCCTGGAAGCACAGCCTGGAAGCAGACAACCAAGTGCATCTGCTGGCCAGTCAGGAATTGATATGGTTTGGCTGTGTCCCCACCCAAATTTCATCTTGAATTGTAGTTCCCGTAATCCCTACATGTCATGGGAGGGACCTGGTGGGAGGTAATTGAATCATGGGGGCGGTTACCTCCATGCTGTTCTCATGATAGTGAGTGAGTTCTCATGAGATCTGATGGTTTTATAAGGGGCTTTCCCTCACCTTAGCTCTGTACTTCTCCTTGCTGCTGCCATGTAAAGAAGAATGTGTTTGCTTCCCCTTCTGCCATGATTGTAAGTTTCCTGAGGCCTTCCCAGCCCTGCAGAACTGTGAGTCAATTAAACCTCTTTCTTTTATGAATTATCTAGTCTCAGGTATTTCTTCATAGCAGCGTGGGAAAAGACTAATACAGGAATGGTACAGCTCTGGCAGTCTTTTTGCAAGCAGAAGCCTGTATACTCCAGGAGAAACTAGAGAATGCTTTTGAGGATTATTTTTGTTGTGACAGTCCCATTAAAATGTGGACTGAATCCTCTCCTTCATGACACAGACAGCATCAGTGGTGCTGTCCTTGCCACAGAAGGCCCCAGGGTGTGTGGGCACAGCGAGTGATGCAAGTGATGTAACCAGAAGAGGTTTTGGGGGATTTTCACACTTCTTTACACATGCTATCCTAGCCTGGCAGAGTGGTCTGTGATTCCCCACTCAGTACTACCTCTCTGTCTTTTATCCTTAAAAGAAAAACTGGAAGTCAAAGCTGATTGGCTGTCAAACACCAGGCTCCAGTTTCAACCTCTGTATCAAACCAAAATAGCAGCCTTCTAATGGAAATTTTCTTTTAGTATAAAATGTACTTTCTTTTTTATCTGTGCAATTTACATTCATTTTAATTTTTTGGAAAGCAGCCAGTTGATTTTTGCATTTAAATGAGAGTGAGAAGTATAATTATTTACACAAATTTAAAATTTTCTATGTAAAGGAAATAAATTTCCAATGATGAAATTGTATACCAAAAAATTAATTGCAAAATTTTGTAGGCATGTGCATATGTTTCTGAGAGGTTTTCATCAAATTTTCAAAGGGATCTGAAATTAAACAAACAGCCAAACAACTGATTCAGAGCAAGCTTCTGCTGTTGCAGCAGCTCTAGCTCACTGTTTAGACCTCCTCAGAATAGCGACAGCATACAGGGAGCCTATTAGTTGTGTACCCCAATCTTTGGTGAGCCTGGAGGGAGGTAATTGAGAGGGAGGCAGGGGCCCTGAAAATGGAGTAGGTGTTGATGAGTGCCCATAACTCTCCAGGCCCAGCCAGGGCACCATTAACCATCTTCTGCTTTGGCAAGAATAATCCAGATCCACCTGGAGAGGCTTTTGGGCTAGGGAGGACTTTATATGCAGCAGGACTGCATTAATGACTTTCAGGCCCTTTTCCTTTGTAGGCTCCTTCCTCCATAAAAAAAAAAAATTGAAAATTATATTTTATGACTGTGTTGGTCAGATCTGTTAATATTATATATTAAAACGTTTTATCTGAGCTAAAGGTCCTTTTTTCCCTTCTGATTTTAAAAGAAATTAAAACATTTGTGTGAGCCCCTAAAAATATTGTGGGGCTGTAAGCATTGTGCCTGTTGTACCCAGTGAATAAGTTGGCCCTGAGGTGTGCAGATCATCTCTTGATTTTTTTTCTAAAATGTATAAGGAAGATGTGGAATATACAAGCGAATATGTTCTTTTTACTCTCAATCTATTATTTTTGAATAAAGTTGAGAGAAGGCATTAAGCATATTATTAATTTACATTTCAAAGAAACAATTTTGAATTCGTTAATGTGGAACTTATATTTTTGATATAGATTTCTTGTATTGTTAATTTTTGCAAAGATAATAATTTTCAAAATTTTAATCAAATTTCAGTTTTTAAAACTAAAATTTTACTGTATTAATATCAGTAATGAATATTCTACAGAGTTTGAAAAGATTTACTCTTCTGAGTGTATTTGCAATGAAAAATATTTTAAGCATTCTTTCCAGTTTATTTTGTGAATATATGTAATACTTTTTACATAATAAATTATTTTCTAAAATAAAGCTTCATAAATTAGTTTTATGTAATAACTTGTATGTCTTTTCCTGATTCTGAGAAGTTTTCTATGAATTCTTTGAGTAAAAATCTATTTTAAAAGATAACAGGCAATAATTTGTGACTAGGAAATTTCAGAGTGGCCAGGAAAAACATGCTAAAAATAGAAACTGTTTGTTTACTCTGTGCTCCACCCAGTCTAAAACACAGCCATGTGGTTGCAGACTTGGGGAAGGCCCTGTGGTAACTTGGAAGGTGTTTTTTCCCCGCTGAGTTGCAGAGTTTAAGAGATCATTCTTATAACTTCTGAATCCTGTTTCCTTTCTTTAGCAACTCAGATAAATTATTTTTGCAAGCTGTTATCTGAAAATGAGTTTGACCATGTTCGTTTAGTTTTTAGTGTCTTATCATCCTCCTTTCTACTTATATATTTAATTTAAGCCCTGTTTCATGAAAGGAAATTTTGAGATTGGAGGTTTTACTAATAACTTATACCTCAAAATTTGTCAGTTTATAGTTTAAACTTTCCGGTGTTTTTCATGATAGTCTAAAAAAATAGCCACTTATTTGTTCATTTTGTTACAAAAGGGGCTAGATTATGAATTTAGTTCTTGGGTAGGCTTATCACCTAGGAACAACACAACTTTATAGGACTGAATGTTAACCAGACAAGCCTGTGATTTGTGTGCACAGATAACAGAAACCATAACCACCAGAAAGGCAGCCCAGTGATACCAGTGTTGGGTCAGCCACACATTTTATTAGTCAGATGCTTGGAGCACCTACCACTATTCAGGACTCCTTGCCCAAATGCTGTTGCTTTGTTAACTCTGTGCTAAGGTGTTAGGGCATTATGATGCCCAGTTCCCCAGAGCACTCCATTAGGGGCTTAGGCTTTGGAGTAAGCTGGCTGGTGTGAGTCAGACTGGGGGGTCACCTATTGGCCTTAGTTTCCTTATCTCTAAAATGTATATAATGATGAGATTAGTTTCATTGGGTTTTTGAGAGAATTAATTGAAGTCATGCAAGTAAAGCACAGCTTTCAATAATTATTAGCAATTTTTTTTTTGGTATTAACGTACAGCATAACAAAAGTCTAGATTTACTTCAGGAGTTGTGCCCTTGAAGTAGAATTTGGTTGTTTGCTTTACCTGCCTTCATAATGACTGCACGAAAGAAATAAATATCAATTCATTTCATTGTATTCAATTTGTTTTATTTCAAAACAAGTTAAATGAATCTTTAATTTTTTTTTATTCCAATGATATGTATTCATGTCAATATTTTATTCCAGATGATGTTTAAGCAAATATAAGTGAAAATACTGTGTGGGCTGATTTGATACTGTTTGTCATTCCTATTGTATGTTTGACTCCCTACCTCCCTTTCGTGGGTTTTCTGTCTCTCTATTTAAACTTTTTATTATGGGAAATGGACACAAATAGAGAGAATAGTATGATAAACTCTTATATACCCATCTCCCACCTTCAGCAGTTATCAGCTCATGGCTAATATTGTTTCCTCTGCATTCCTATCCACTTATCCCCATCCTGTGTTATTTTAAAGCAAATTCCAGACACCGTATTATCCATAAACATATTTTTACCATCCACAATATTATTATATCTGTAAAATAATAATAATTCCTCAATATCATCAACTATCAACAGTGTTCCAATTATTTTTAAGAGGCATAGCTTTAAAAAAATTAGTTTGTTTAATTTAGGGTCCAGTTAAGATCCCATACGTTTCAATGGTTGACGTGTCTCTTTTTTCTTTTAATGTACCCTAGTCAGTTCCTCATTGTCTGTGGGCAGGAGGATATAACATCCCTGGATTAGCTGAGAGCTATTAGTAGCTAACACTAAGGGCAGTTGCAGGGATTTGGACAGGGCACCCACCACATCCACTGCTTGGGGGAGGTGGTGGATAATCTTCAGGCACAGGGAACAGCATAAGCCGGGACCCGTGAATGCACAGCACAGCATGTTTGGTGGAGTGACAAAGGTTGGCAGTCTGGGAGGTGGGCAGCTCAGGTTGGGGTGTTGGGGATTGAGGCTGTGTTCCAGGTGGTTTATTATACATTTTTGGTGCTGGGCTTAAAAATAGCTTGTTTATTCAGATGAAGATGAAATTAATAAAAGTGTGATATGAGTAGAGACTATTGGAAATATATAATGTATCAACATACATTTATTTTCTGAAGATGTGTAATTTGGAAAATTATGGTAGTATGTGAGAAGCATCGTGACATCTTAAGTTAACTAGATATCTGGAACAAAGTATGCTTCAGCCTTCTTTCTATTTTTTCCCGTATTATAAAAGTAGTGTTAGTATATGATGACATCCCAGAGGGCAGACCATGGTTATCAGTGTGTCTCAGGAGTAATATAGAAGAGCTTATGTTATCTGCCTGCTGCACATATGTAAAAGAAATATTTTGCTTATTCAAGAGAGCAGTGTTTTAATGTTTTTTCTAGTACATTTAAAATATTTGAAATTGTTATCCTTGTTTTGAGTTTCAGTTCTTGGTGTGGTAACTTAAAATGTACACTCTCAATATACAGGTTTTTGCTGTTACTTAATAGCAAGGACCTGTGTTCAAATTTTAGCTCTGCCACTTACTGTTTGTTGAGCAGATTGCATATCTTCTTGTAGCTTCCTCATCTAGGAAAAGGAAATAATAATAGTGTTCCTACAGAGGACTGCTGTGCTGATTAAATGAGAGTGAATCTATTACATTTAGCACAGGGTTTGGCACACCAAAGCACCCAATGGTTTTAGATATCGCTATTTTTACTATTAGTGTTTTCTTATTAAATATATTTCAGGATCATTGATTTAAGGTACACTAAGCAGATAATGACTAAGGTATCAAGAGGATTGGGAACAAGAATATTAACTTGTATGTGTCCTGGGATTGAAATTTGCACACTGCAACCCAGATATTCTTTTATTAATATATTCTGTAACTTCCTTTCTATTCTATAACTGATATAATATTTCTCTGGAGTCCTATTTCTGTTCAGCAAAAGCCAGAGAGATATCAAAAATAATTCTGTCTTTTTTGGTTTAAAACAACCTCCATTAGCTTAAACGCCATCTTTTTTGAATAATTCAGAAATTTAAAGATCGGGATGGTTTCTTCCTACGTTAAAGGCTCTTCCCTTCCCATTCCTAGGAAACAATATTGGTCTGACTGATTACCATTATTGTTATTTGGCTATGGCCCACTATGATCACATCACACACACAGATTCTGCCTTCTGTCACCTTACCAAGATGAACTCGCCTGGATCCTGCCCAAAGCTGATCTCTCCATCCACACAAAAGATCTCAATCCTTCTTCCCTCCTCAGCTAATTCATAAGCAGCTCTCCCCACCTCTCCTGTAGCACCAGTTTTCACTCTCTACTGGATTATTCCCATCAGCATCAAACATTCTGAGATTTCTTTCATATTTTCTTGTTGCAACTTCTCCTGCTGGCTACTGCACAATTTCTTTGCCCCCTTTGCAGCAAAAACAATTTGAAGAGTTGTCAGTGCTCACTGTCTTCAATTCCTTGCTCCTGTTTTTTTTTAAAGCTGCTCCCTTCAGGTCCTCACTGTCACTTTTCTCCAAAGCCACTCTTGTCAAGGTCACCAATACCCTCCAAGTTCCTAAATCCCTCAAGTCAGTTTGCAGTCCTCCCCTTACTTCACCCGTCAGTAGTGTTTGGCATGGCTGATCATTCCCCTTCTTGGCACACTTACTTCGCTTGGCTTCCAGGGCTCCCTACTCTCCCAGTTCTCCTCCTGTCTCACGCATCAGTCTTTTCAGTCCCCTTTTCTGTTTGCTTCTCTTCTGTTTGCTTGCAGCATTGGAGTGATCCCAGCCTTCTTTCTATCTGTTCACACTATCCTGATATTCTCATCCCGTCTTGTGGCTTTAAGTGTCATTTATATGCCAACCACTCCCAAATATACATCTCTACCCCGACTCTCTTCTATGATCCAAGCATATATGTCCTACTAGATTTTTCCACTATATCCTACTAGATCTTTCACTTTTCATATCTGAAACACAACCCCCCCTTTTCCCCACCCAGCCTGCTCCATCTGTAGCCTTCTTTCTTAGTTTGATAATATCCTTTCAGTTGCTCAGGCCTTGGAGTCATCCTTGACTCCTTTCTTATCTCATGTACTACATCAAGTCTATCAACAAACACTTTGGTTTTATCTTCGAGATATAACTAGTGATAGTGTGCTGTAAGTATTATTCCCAATGTAGAATTTGTAATGGGGCCAGGCACGGTGGCTCACCCTGTAATCCCAGCACTTTGGGAGGCGAAGGTGGGTGGATCACTTGAGGCCAGGAGTTCGAGACCAACCTGGCCAACATGGTGAAACCCCATCTCAACCCAAAATACAAAAATTAGCTGGGCGTGGTGGCATGTGCCTATAATCCCAGCTACTCCGGAGGCTGAGGCAGGAGAATCACTTGAACCCGGGGGGCGGAGGTTGTAGTGAGCCGAGATAGCGCCACTGTATTCCAGCCTGGGCCACAGAGCAAGACTCTGTCTCAAAAAAAAAAAAAAAAAAAAAGTAATGAGCACAGCTCTGATTTGAATACAGGTCTGTCAGGCTCCAAAGTTTTCTCCATAGTTTTGCATTAATATATTCTTAATTTTATATTTGCAAAGTTATTTTTATTTTAATATCATAGCTTAGTGGGAGAGTAGGGACACTATTTAAAACTAAGGAGCAGACAAAGAATACTCCAGAGTATCTTTAGAATTTACTTAGTTTGTCTCCCTAGTTCTAGGAAATCTGAATCTAACTCATATATTAGATTATATTTTCTTTGGAACAAACCCAGATCTTTAAGAAAGAGGAGTTCAGTGCCTCCTTTCCCAATTAGCTAATCATCTATAAGCTTCACTTTTGTCATACAAAGGTGCTGGACTCCCAGAGTTCATGCAGTCACAACTCAAATGGTGAAGAGGAAACCTGAACTGTCTCTAGTTATTTTTAGGTGTTCCTGATAATCAATTTTCATGCAAAATACAAATGATCATTTATTTGTCCCTTTGTTTTCATGAATACAGGCTGAGCATCTGTAATTCAAATATCCAAAATGTTCCAAAATCTGAAACTTTTTGGGTACCAACATGATACCACAAGTGGAAAATTCCATACCCTAACAGCACCTTTGCTTTCAGTGTACATAAACTTTGTTTCGTACACAAAATTATTAACAATATTGTATAAAATTACCTTCAGGCTATATGTATAAGATGTATATGAAACATAAATGAATTTCTTGTATAGACTTGGATTCTATCCCTAAGATGTCTCATTAGGTATATGCAAATATTCCAAAATCCCAAAAAAATCTGAAACGCTTCTGGTTCCAAGCATTCCAGAGAAGGGATACTTAATATGTAGTAGTATATGGATGCCTTGCCTCATAGTCACCCTCCCCAGTGGTTTAATGCAACCATTAAATTATTTTTGTTTTAAAATATTTGATCTGGGTTTGAATTTATGGAAATACTTCACGTCAGTTTTTTTTTTTAAATAGCCAAATAGTGTTTCAAAATTTTATCAAGATTGTGATTGGTCTTTAACCTTAGAAGCAAAACTGACATGGAAGGATGAAACAAGTAGGTAGAATGGTGAATTTTGGTATTCATGTGTTTGGACATCTGTGTCCTTATCAAAAGAAAGAATGTATATAGTTGGACAAAATTGAAGGTCCATGTGGTATATTTAGAAAATATTACTTGTTAGTGGTTTAACATGTGTATAGTGGTTTTACTTCAAGCACTTTCAAAGATTTGAGTTTGTTTCTGCCCTTGTAACACTTCAACAGTCATATTAGTTTGCTTTACCATTTTTCTTTGAAGGGAACTGAGACTGATTCAGTTGTGCAAGGTGATGAGCAACATTGCTCAAAAAGCCAGAAATAGATTTGTGGGCTTCTGACTGTGAGACCAGGTGCTCTCTCCACTGAATTATTCTGCTTTCTTTGACTGTTTTCTTTGCTTTAAAAAATATTAATGCACAATTCTGAATTGCTGTTGACTGTGAGATAAATTCATGTTAGATCTATAAATAATGCACTTTCCAACCAAACCAGCCAATGGAACAAAACGCTTTTTGAGACATTGGTGTTGGAAGATGGCCTCCTCCCACCAGCTGACTGTATTCTCATCATCCCCCACATCTGTCCCATTGTTTCTGATGCTGGTACCAGGCTCCTGTCTCCAACACATGCTTAGATAATTACAAGAATTAACCTCCCTTCCTTCTGTTCTTCTCCCTTTCCCCCAAATCCTTTTTCACAGTTTCCAGATTAGTTCTCCTACAGCACTACTTTGTGAAATTCTCTCAACATGTTCTATGATACCCTTTGCTCTGAGGCTGAAGCCCTAACCTTCCTCTTGGTTTCCAGGACCTCCCATGTATCATCAGTACTACTCTAGCATCTTCTTCTGCTTCTCACCAACCTCCGTCTTGGCCAGACTGGGCCTCGCAAACTGACATTACTTCACCTCTCTTGTAGTCTTGTAATCTGTACCCTATTCCAGAATTACTCTCCCTCTCCTTTTGGTTAGCAAGCCCAGCTTTCCTCTAGGGACTTTTCTTACCCATTCGCTGGAAATTTGGTTGTAGGTGTGCCCTGTATCTTTTATCTAGTAAGACTCTTCTGTGGGTTTACTAATTTTCATTTAGAAAGAGGATCACTACCTAATGATGTAAGGTGTGGTGTAAAATTTTTCTCAATTATATTTTCAGATTATTGCTGGGATTCTGTTATGATTAGTAAGCAAACGAATTAATATTTTAATGGTTGACTGCCTTCTGATATGTTTACCTCAAATTATATCATTTTAAATTATAGATTTAAATTTTAAGAAAAACAAATATTTACATTTAGTCAAAGATTTTGTGAAATGACCTTGTTTTGAGAAAGAGAAATGAAGTCCAATTACTGAATAGAATATGAATATATAAATATATTTATGTATGTGTATATATGTAAAAAATAGCTGTCATGTAGTCATTATTTTTGTGACAGTGTATTGCTAAAAAGATCTTCATAATAATTTTGAATAGAACACTGGGGGTGCTAGATTTAGAAATTAATGATTTTATGGAAGAAAGATCTGCCTGTAAATTTTGCTCCTATTATGAATAAAAGGGAGACCCTTATTTCAGATTATCGAAATACAGGGACTGTAGCATTAATGTAACACCCACTATAATGTGTTTCTTTTAAAAATGTTTTCTTCAACACCCTGTGATATATGACTTGCCAGATTCTCTGATCCTGGGGCCCTTTAGCAGCCATGCTATGTGTTGTCATAATGTTTTAAATTTGTGGCTCTAAAATGCAATTCAGTTGTGTTTAGCCAGTGTTGATCTTTTTCTTTCTTCTTAATTTGGGACTTTCAGTGTATGCCATTACTTATGAGAAGTGCTTTAGTTATGAGTTGTGGAGAGAGAAAGTAGTTGGAGAGAAAATTAAGGTAACTCTAACATAGATCTTAATATAGTCTATAAAGTTTTCATGAGGATAATACAGTGAGTTTTATATGTGGAGAAATATATAGAACAGTGAGTGGAGGAATTAGGGAGCAACATATTCAATTTAATTGTCTTAAACACTAATATGATCTAAGAGAAAGATCATAAGAAAGTTGTCAAGTTTTCTAAAAGAAAGAAAGTTTTCAAAAGATGTATTTCTCAAATTCATCTGTCATTAAAATTAGTATGTTGAATTGGATTCTCAGCTTATAAATTAAAATATAAGTGTTCTTACATGATAAACTGAATTTAAATTTCCAGGTTTTTTTTTTTCTCTTGGTGGTCCAATTTCATTGTATTAAAATATGTAGGTATCTATCTTTTTGCGTAGATTTGGTAAACTTTGGTTTTCATGAAGTTAAAATGAATGATTAAAAATTTGTATAGAATTTGTTAGCGTCTTCTTGTTACAGGATTTAGGGGGTATGTGTGATTTAAAGATTAATTCATAAAATATTTCTTTATTTATTTTATGTATTTTTTATTGTTTTTAGAGACAGGGTCTCACTCTGTCACCCAGGCTGGAGTGCAGTGGCATGAACATAGCAGCCTCAGCCTCCTAGACTCAAGTGACCCTCCCTCCTCAGCCTCCTGAGTTGCTGAGACATACAGTCAAATGCCACAATGTCCAGCTAATTTTTAAATTTTTCTGTAGACAAGAGATCTTGCAGTGTTGCCCAGGCTGGTCTTGAACACCTATCCTCAAGTGATCCTTCCACCTCAGCTACCCAAAGTGCTGGGATTATAGGCATGAGCCACTGCCTCTGGCCTAAAATATTTGTATAAATTGAAAGACAATACTTTTGAGTTTAAGGAAATGAAGATTTGATCTGCTTTAAAGCTGTCTTAGTAGACGGATGTTGGAACAAATCAATTAAAACATATCTTTTATAATGTGGTAAAACAAAATTAACATAAGCTGAGCAATGCATAACATTAGTGAACATTCTTCTCGCTATGAGGTTCATGCTTTTGATAAAGGTCTAGAAGTTGCTTCAGACGTCATTGAAATTTTTATATTTATTCTCACCTTGCCTATTTATTTATTTACCTTGCAGTCTTTTTTATTTTTAAGGTGAGAGATTCTGGGTACTAATATACACACATTCACTGTACACTGATATTTAGCCAAACCATGAAATAGAAAAAGCTGGCATATATTTACTGTTAGAATCTTTGAAATTTTTCAGTGTATATTTCCTGTTATAGTTATTCATGCTCCATAATTCATGGGTTTTCTTGGCACTGGCAACAGTTACTTCCCTGTGGTTTAGATATATTTTTTTGTAGTATAGGTAGGTTTCTTTGCTGCTCTCATATTTTTCCTTTTAATTTTATTATTTTTTTCCTCTTCTTATTCAGATAGTGTTTCATCTCTGTCATTAGGAAACTACTTCTCATTGATTTATTCTGTTTATGCAGTTTTTCCTTCCAAATTCATCAACTGAACTATGGGAAACTTTGTTTCTTAAAAGGTTATTTTGACATTATTTGGGTCAGGCCAGGTTTCACATAGGGAAAAGGACAATGCTTCTGCTTTGCCTTCCCATCCACCACTAACAGCTTTGTGAAAGGAGAGAGAAGTAGAAGGAAAGGATAGAGAGAGAAGGAGGGACGCCTCATTCAGCTTACATTTCAGAAGCAGGGAATGCAATAAATAACATGAAGAAAGTCCAGGCTCAACTCGCTCACACCTCAGGAGGTGATTCACGAGCATGTAACACAGCCTGCTAAGGTTTCCATTATTCATAATTAATTAAATCAAAGCATGCTTAGTAAGGGCCCATAATCTTAAAAAGCATTCTGTGTTTTCATCTGACTAAAAGTTTTTCCTTCGCTTGTTGCAGACGACAGCCGACTTTAATATTATAGCACCAGCACGGTACAGTTGACTCAGTAAACCTGCCACACTGTGGAACAGAGGTTTGGGGAAGAATGTGGAATGTGAAATATAAGACTATTCAGCCCCTTAAAACAATGACTATCCAAATATGTTGCTTTTGAGCTGGTAGTTTCTCACTTATTTTGTTTAAAAAAATATAACATCCTTTGTTGGGTTATAGGTTTCACTGAGGCAGATGGGTTTCTGTAGTGAATTAGTCCCTGCATCTACTGAGAGTATCCTCCCTCCAGCATTAAAGAAGGAAAATAAGAAAATGGCCCATAGCATAGAGGAATGGTCAGGTGGGAAGTAGCTTCTCCTTAAATTATTTCTGATGGAAAAAATATATTCTGGAGCTTGGCATTTGAGTTCAATATTGCCAAAACTCCAGGAATAACTTTCTGCCAAGAGCACCCAGTATGTCAAAGAAAATATTCTAAAAGAAGTAAATTAATACCATCCATGTAAAGAATCAGTGGCATTGTGGCATCAAATGAGTGTGCTTCATATAATGCTATGATCTTTTTAATTAAGAGGAAAAGTCCAAATAATTGATGATGAACATTTACAATTACTTTGATATCAATTACTTAAAGAGACCTAAACCATAAATATATTACAGAATTTTGAAAGATAAAAGATAAAGATAGTTAAAATCCTTGATTTTTCCTCTTTGGTATTCAAGGCTGTATGGTTACTTATATCTTTGGCTTCCTTCTCTCTTTTGTGATCGTACATTATCCATGTGTCATCCTGTACCTCAAAGGGTGGAGGAACAACTTATGTGTTCTTTATCTCCCCACCTCCCCTTGCCTGTGTTCTTTGTCGTACGAGCCCCTGGGAGACTCATAGTTTCCTCAGTAGGTTGCCTGGCAGTAACTGGAGAATGAGATAGCTATGCTATAAAAGGCTCTTCCTTCCCTGGCCCAGCCTTTTCCTGGTACTTAGCCCCTTTCTGTCCTTCACATCCGGATGTACATAGGACACGGTCCCATTTTGTTAAGGACACACATCCTCTGTGTAACAGTGTATTCCTCTTCCTTTCAATTAGAGTCATGTCTGAAGGATCTTTTTAGCTTTCTGGGCTATCTGGTTACCTAACCAATAAATTAGAATAATTAGTCCTATTACTAGGTTCAGCAGTAATGTAGAGTCTTAACAGCTTTTGTTTTAGGTCAAAACATGCTCATTTGGTTACCTACAAACTATATAACAAACCACCTCAAACTTAGTGGCATAGAACAGTGACCATTTTATTATGATCATGAATTCTGTGGGTTGACAGTTTGAACAGGACACATCAGAAATGTCTTGTCTCTGCTCTCTGATGTCTGGGGCTTCAACTAGCTGTGGGGATTCTGATGACTAGAAGCTGGAGGGTTCACTTCCAGGATGGCTTCCATACTCACATGTTGGGTACCTTTGCAGGGATAGCAGGACTGTTGGGCTCAGCTGAGAGTGTCAGCCAGAGTGTCTATGTGTAGCCTCTCCACTCATGATAGTTCCAGATAGTTGGATGTTCCCCAGAGTAAGCCTCCCAGGAGAACTAGATAAAAGCTGCATGGCCTCTTCTGACCTAAGCTTAGAAGTTACACTGAGTCACTTTGACTGCATTCTTTTAGTTACAAGTGATTCATAGACCAGCACTGATTCAGAGAGATGGAAATGAGACCCCACTCCTTGGTGGGGGAGTGGCAGGTGCACACTGAAGAGGATCATGTAGGATGCAATATTGTGGTGGTCATCTTGGGAACTTATGCAAAAGGGAAACTCAGTCATCTTGATGTTTTGATTCCATAATGCCAGACTTCTATTTTCTTATGTGAATCATTCAAATGTCTCATTATTTGAAAATTTGATATTATGTAGAAAAAATTTGGATGAGTACGTGAATATCCCCCTTTTTACCTATGTATATTACCATCTGACAGATAACTTTTGCATGACTGAATCAAAGGAGCACTGTTCAACACAGTCTTGGTTCATACCCTTAATCTGAGAAACTAAAGTAAGGCTGTAAGATTGTGCCAGGTTATTATAAGGAAGAACAGATTATCACTGTGAACTTTACAGTCAGCAAGGCATTTAAACCAGGAAGACAAAAGGAGAGAGATGTTAAAACAATAGATAGTTTTTGTGCTTTATATGAAAATCTCATTTTTTAAGTAGCTGGTTATTGAAAAATTATATATTTATGACAGAGAAGACTTTAACTATTAATCACAAAATTCAATTTGTGTCTCAGTGATAAAGCGATTTCCTCCTTTTCTCCTATTTATGATAGATTTTTATGTATGAAAATGCAATTAATTTCAAAGAATAATAGGTGAGTCTGGGAACCAAATAGGAAAATAGTCTCTTTATGCAATGTATGGAAAGTCCCCTAATGTTAATGGCTATACTGGCTCTAAATAGTATGCCACAGAGAGATGCATTTTGGGGTTTGAACAATAGCTTCATATTACCGTAATAGTTAAGGTGATGGGAAAGAATTATGTTCCACAGGATGTAGAATTACCATAACTTTATGTGTTGAAGGAAAAAGGCTAAGCCAGTATAATGACCTGGGCAAGGACTTGACTTTGCTGGGTCTCAGTTTCTTCATCTATAAAGGGCTGAAACCTCACCTAGTTATATAATTCTTTGATTTTGTTGCTCTTTGTGCTCACATAGCACTGGAATAAAGCAGTCAAAGTTAATGTTAAATATAGGAGTACAAAGGTCATTCAGCTAAGTTTCAGAAAGTTAATAAATCCTAATCACTTTACACTTGACAGCATGTATAAACTTGTATCCACTAATCCCAAAAGTTAAATAGAAGTACTTCAGGAAAACTCTGGATTAAATAAATTATTTAAAAATATATGGACATCATTCTTAAACTTAGAGCAGTTGTTAACCATAATACTTCGTTGTGAAATAGTTTAATTAAAATTTTTAGTTTTATTTGTTTGAACCAAAAAACTGAATTCACTCATTTGGAGCCAAAATTTAAATTACTAAATAATAATTTAATAGGAAATAGTACAGTTGAATTTCTGAAACTTGTTCTTCTGAGTTTAATAGTGCCTTTATATACTAGCTAGTTTGAAGTCTAGGCACTGCATTATTTTTGTACTATTTAGTTATAAGGTATTAGGAATTTGTCCATTTCGCCTACATTTTCAAATTTATTAGCATAATGTTCATCAAATTATCTCGCCTTTTTACAACCCACTGCATATGTAGTTTTGTTCCTCTTTTCCTTACTAGAATTGTTTGTCCTTTTTTACTGATCAGGTATGCCAGAGATTTATCAGTTTCATAATCTTTTTAAGCATTAATTTGTGGCTTTGTTGATTTTATGTATTGTTCTATTGTATCCCTTTTCGGTTTCATTAATTTCTGATGTTATCTTTATTATTTCCATTATCCTTATTTCTTTACTTTTTCTTTCTTTGGGTTTATTCTTTTTGCTATTTTTCTGACTTTTAAAGTTGTGTGCTTAGCTCTTTAATATTTAGCCTTCCACTAGCTTGTGAATTCTGCAGCCTATATAGTTGGCCTACAGAAAAAGTATACTCCTTATGACTGGCCTTTTTTGGAGTCTGGTTGAGGGGACACCTGTTTTCTTGGAGGTGCTTCCCTCAAAGTGAGGAAGAGTCACCTGAGGTATTGGCACATGCATAAGTGTTCTTCTTGGGAATCCTCATTGCAAAGATTCTGTGAACATGGACTTCTGAAATGGTATTTTCTGTAAGCTGTGGGGTCAGAATTAACAAAGCAATTGAAAATTCACTCAGGCAAATTATAGAATAATGAATATCCATATATATACCACATATATGGCATCTGTCTAAAACTTAATCACCAGAGTATAATCTTGTCAACCCCAATTTTATTTTCCTGACTGCCTCTGAGAGTAGAAATCAGTGAGGCAAATATCCTGTGTGTTTTTACACAAATTGAAATTATTTTTCCATAATATTTTGTTAATGGTACTGTTTGTGTTTGTAGTTGAGTTACTTTGACCTCTGAAGCATCTTCCACACTGTTGCATGTAAATGGAACAATAGGTACTTGAGTCACTTGATCATGGATTCCAGATTCTGGAACAGCCTCTTTAGAAGGCAACAGAGGATATTATTTACTGATTTGAGTGGCTTTAGAATATCATTTAACTTTTTAAAATTATATTTATTAGATATGATCTTAATCTTTATATATTTTTCTTTTATAGATGATATAATAAGGCATTATTAGTATTGTATAATTCTCAAGGGTATTCCACATAAATATTTAAAGTTAATTTATAAAAGTTAATTTTATTGCTTACTATGATTATATGATAAATTCTCACTTATTGAGAATCTGAACTGGAAAGGTCAACCAAAAATTTAAAAGCAGATATATAAATTAGGGCGAGAGATAACGAGAGCAAGTGCTTTGAGCCCTGTGAGTGGCTATTACACACTAGCATGGCTATTGATGAGGATGGAGAGGGCCTTTAGGGAGGGCATACTTAAAGAATGCAGGAGTGAAAATGCTTGTATGGTGTTTTAATTCATTTTAAAACTATATTTTCTTCTCATTTAACCATAGGCCACTCAGTTCCTCAAATACTGTGAATAAATAGGATTTTATTGGATTGATAACCACTGTATTACAACCACTACTACGTGAGAATACAAGAAAACAGTTTGAATACTAATTTCTCGCACCAAATCATAATCTATAAATGTGTTTTGGTAATTCCACATTTATAGCTTTCCTTTATTTTTGTCCTTTAAAGGAAGTTTGGTGTGGTAATGGCCATTAAAATTATTTCTCATTTCAATGAAAGTTTGAATTAGGAATTTTATGCAGATGAACAAAACAGATTAAGGCCATTTTTTGAAAAGGTGCTTAACATTTTGACTGAAAAGCATCTTTAAACATTACAAGTTTTATTTTATTTGTGGGCCTAGCTCATATGGTAAGTTTTCCTAAGGGCATGGAGCAAAGCTCTCAGCTTCTTAAGTGTGTTTATAGCAACAAATACATGCTACATGGTAGGGAGAGAGCTAGTCAGATATTTTAGTCATATATTTTTAAAATGGACTGTTCCAGAATAAGGTTGCCTTTGAAAAGAGTCTTTCAAATAATTAGTGTCAAGTAGATTATTTTAGTTTTAATTTAATCATCTGTTTCATCATATAAGAAAGCTTTCAATATCGTGACCAAGGGATTGGGGCGGTCTGATGTATTGGAAATGTGACTTACTTGCTCCAGACACTTTGAGAAAGTGTGAATTGGTGAATCTCACATCCATTCTTGGCAAGCTGATAGAGTATCTAGGAAAGGGTAAGATTATTGAACACATGAGCTGAGAATAATCTTTTGAGGAAAACAGTATCTGGATTTTCCTAAAAGGGGATCTTATTTCAACAGACCTTCAGCATTCTTCAAAAGCTAGGTGAGGATGTGAATGAGAAAAACAGGAGATGTACTGCTCCCTGTATATTGCAACAATGTGAAATAGAAGTATGGCAGACTTTGAGGGAACAAGATTCTAAATTCCCAGAATATCACTAATTTATTTTCATATACCAGTGCAGAATTTTTTTCTGAAGACAGGTGTAAATCATTTTAACATGATCTTTATAACCACCACCTTTCTATTAATCAGGCAATCATCAAGAAAGAATTTGATTGTGAAGGGTCCAGATTGAACTGTTCTTTAAGTAAGGACACAGGAAATATTAAGATAACTGTATGGAAAAATCTCATCCAAGAAACTGGAAGCTATGGGAAAAAGAAAATTAAAGATTCTTTGATTTTAGTAGGTTGGTTGAGTTATACATATTTTTAGCAGAGCAAAAAAAGAGAGAAAAAAGTTGCATGCAACTATTTAAAAAGAATGTGATACAACAAAAGCTATTTTTAATCTATGTCAGGGTAGGAGGAAAATTTATACTTTTTAATAGTTATGAACTTTTAAAATTCGTATGAAGCAGAATCTTTACTGCTAGAAGAATTTGGCTCTGCAGTTTTTGTTATGTTAAAACTTATTCAGGAAGAATTTCAGTATTCAGAATTCAGCACTCTGATTTAGAGTTTTAATAGGAATGCTAAGTCAAACCTATTTTAAGCATATTACCTCCCTCAAAGCTTTAAAACAATTCTGAAATTTTATAAAGGTCTAAAATTGGTAACTTTAAAGATTTAAAATCACTTCATGCTTTTCTAACTGGATGGAACTTTCTTTGATGCATTGTGTCTCAACTCTCATGAAAGATTACTTCCTTTCTCAAAAGAAATCATTCCTAAGATCTCGTAATTCCACCATATATAGCTATGGAGGAGGCCAAATTAGGGAAATATGTCTTCCTATGCATGTATGCATTTGTACTCTTCCTATGCATGTATGCATTTATACTCTTCCTATGCATGTATGCATTTTTAACAGAGGGCTTAGAAACAATATTAGGTGCTGTTGAAGATATCCTGTATGGGATATTTCTGTCAGTATTGTACCAAATATCATAATTGGGAATGAGCAAATGAAACTCTACCTGTGAATGGGCATAGAATACTTTCCTAGCCCATAGTAATAAAAATAAAAATATTATTAAGAAAAAATATATTAAGAAAAAAATAATGTTAGAGACAGCTAAATATACCACCTCAAAAGAGGGTAAAGTACAGGGTTTAATAAAAGACAACCCTTCCCTCACCCACCCTCCATCAAGGCATCCATTAATACCTTGGAGAAACAGAAAAGCTTCTGAAGGCAAAATAGTGCATATGAAACCTTGATTTCCCTATCAATACTTACTGTAAAGGTGAAAAAAAGGATTCATTTGAGAAAACAATAACCCCTCTATAATACATATTTAAAATATAGCAACCTCTTTCTAAGAATGAATTTAAAAGATCACTAAGTATAATAAAATATTTTTAAGTGTCAAAATAAGCTCGGCTCCCCCACAACCACCAACCAGCCATTAAAATGTGATTTGTGTTGGAATACCTGACCAGAGTGACTCAGACTCTACAACATCTAGGGTAGGGGTCTCAGTCTTTTGTCTCCTGTTGGAGGGATAAGGGAGAGCTCAGTCCATAACAGTGGCTGTTCACCACCCTGGTGATTTGAGAGTGGAGGTGGGGGCAGGCAGCTGGTTAGCTGGAGGGCAGGTATCACATCAGGTGATCTAGCAGTGAGGAGAGGGGAAGACGAGGGAGGTTGCAGCACAGCTGCAAAAGGAGCAAGAGAGCAATGACAGCAGAAGGCTGAAGACCAGTGAGAGTGGCCAGGGTTGCACAGGCAGAGGCTTGGATTTCTGCCTGCCATTTCCTCTTGCCCTCTTCAGGGTCTTTAGCACAGCGCCCACCTCTCAATGGACTTTTATTGATAAGGAATTCTATTCTTTCAGACTTTCACTCTTCTTGTGTCAGAAACACCTGGGGGCATGGGGCTTGGTTCATTTGACCTTCATACACTCACATAACCACTTCTGTTAGTACCACCCTTAATTAAACATTATTTTTCATTTGTCATCAGATTTGGGGAGTTTTCAGCCATTATTTCTTCAAATATTCTTTCTGTGCCTTCCTCTCCTTTCATTGTGGAACTCCTATTATGCATATATTGGCATAATTAATGGTGTCCTACCAGTTTCTTAGACTACTCATTTTCCTTCATTTCTTTTTCTTTCTGCTCCTCAGATTGGGTAATCTCAAGTGACCTATCTTCAAGTTTGCTGATTCCTTCTGCTGTTGAGCCCTTCTAGTGAAATTTTCTTTTAAGTTATTATACTTCTCAACTCCAGAATTTCTGTTTGGCTCCCTTTAAAAAGTCATTTTGATCTATTTGTTGATCTTCTCTGTTTGGTAAGACATCATTCTCATGATTTCCTTTAGTTCTTTGTGCACGATTCCCTTTAGCTCTTTGAGTGTATTTAACATGGTTGATTAAAAATCTTTGATTAGTACATCCAATGTGTGGGTTTCCTCAGGCAGTTTTTACTAGTTGCCTTTTTTCCTGTGTATGGGCAATACTTCATCCCTTTGCATACCATGTAGTTTTGTTGAAAACTGTAATTTTTAATATTATAATGTGGCAACTCTGGAAATGAGATTTCCCCCACTCCCCAGGGTTTGTTGCTGCTTATTGTAGTTGTTGTTTTTGATTTGGTTAGTGACATTTCTATACTAATTTTATAAAGTCTATATTCTTTATCATATATGTCCATTGAAGCTTCTGTTCCATTAGCTTAGCAGTCAGTTAGTGATTGACAGAAATTTCCTCAAACACCTGGGACAAAATACCAGAAACAACTCTAGTCTTTGTACTTGGCTTCTGTGTATATGTCGAAACATATTTTAATACTGAACCAGCAGTTTACAACTCTGTCTTAGCCTTCACTTCCTATTTGCACAGACCCTGGAGGTCAGCCAGAGGTGAGAGTTTAGGGGTATCTCAGGTCTTTCCTGAGCATGCACTCGGCCCTAGCAAGTTAACCTTTTCTATATCCTACAGTCACTCTCTGTTGGACTATACCAGTTAAAGGTCATTGGCAGAGAAAATGCAGAGTGATAGATTTCTCCTTTCACTCTATAAGGGCCACTGCCCTGTTTCCAGCAGCACCATGGAGGGTAGTTTACCAGCATTGTTCAGTATAAGTCAGTGATTGCAAATAACCACGATAGTCTTAAAGCAATGATTTTTACTAGGTATTAGAGTATACCTCTAGGTCAGGATTTTAGATTTTATTCAGCTTGATTCCATGTGTATGGAATTTAAATCTACAGAATACAAGTTTGTTTGTTTTTTTTTTGAGATGGAGTCTCGCTCTGTCACCCAGGCTGGAGTGCAGTGGCACAATCTCGGCTCACTGCAACCTCTGCCTCACGGGTTCACACCATTCTCCTGCCTCAGCCTCCCGTGTAGCTGGGACTACAGGTGCCTGCCATCATGCCCCGCTAATTTTTTGTATTTTTAGTAGAGACAGGGTTTCACCATGTTAGCCAGGATGGTCTCAATCTCCTGACCTCGTGATCCGCCCACCTCAGCCTCCCAAAGTGCTGGGATTACAGGCGTGAGCCACCGCGCCCGGCCAGGGTTTTTTTTTTTTTTAATGTAAAATGATTTAGGCCAGTATGGTTAACCAGCATGTACACTTAGAATTCCAAAATTCTGTTTGCACATATATTTATCTTAGCCAGTTCAAGTTATAAACATGAGCTCTATTGCTCATTTTCTTTATTGCTGCTATCTAATGTTTTTAATTTTTTGAGATGCAATTCTCATACCATACAATCTATTTTTTAAGGGCATACAATCCATTAGTTTTATTGTATTTATAGTTATGCAACCATTACCACTATCTAATTGCAGAACACTTTCATGTCTCTTTTCATACCTTGCCCAATCACAGTTACTCCCAGTCCCTGGCAACCACTAAATTACTGTCTCTCTGAATTTGCCTTCCCTAAACATTTTATATAAATGGAATCATACAATATATGGCCTTTTCCAACTGGCTTCTTTCACTTAGCATAATATTTTAAAGGTTCATCCATGTTGCAGCATGTATCAATACTTCATTCCTTTTTATGTCTGAAAAATATTCCATTGTATGGATATGCCACAGTTTATCCATTCATCAGTTAAAGAACATGTGAGTTATTTCTACCTTTTGGCTATTATGGACTATGCTGCTATGATCATTAGTATACAAGTTTTTGTGTGGATGTATATTTTAATTTCTCTTTGGGTATATATCTAGAAGTGGAATTGATGGGTTCTATGGTAACTCTATATTTAGTTTTTTGAAAAACTGTGAGATTGTTTTCTAAAGCAGCCCAATTTGCTTTTAGGTGACAAGTTCAAGTTCACAAAGAAAAGGAGTGGGCCATATTGACTTATACTTCTATAAATGAAATGTTTCAAATGCTGACAATTTGCAAGGAGAATGTCTGCATGAAAACAGTTAAAATTATTATTTTTTTTGATCAGCCTCACCAGAGCTTCTGAGTATTACTGCCATGCCCATCAGAATTAAGTCTTTTGCTGATTCTTCATGATAATTGACATTTCTATTTAATCAGCTTTAAGTTGCTCTCAAACAAACAAAAAAAGCCCATTATTCATAATCAAATGCTCCAGAATCAGACAGATGCAAGGGCTGGCTTTACTACTTCCTAGCAGTGTCACTTTGAGGAATAATGCCTTTTCTTGAAGAAAAACTTCATTTTCCTCCTCTGTAAAGTGGGATTAACAGTATCTACCTCTAGATGTTCCTGTATTAGAATGAGGTCATGTATGCAAAACAGTTGCCTGGCATTTCCTAAGTGCTAAATAAATGTTAACTATTGTTATTATTATTACTGTTATGTCATTATTTAAATGTAATTTTTTGAAAGATAAATAATGTCTTAAAATACTCTCTGAAACTACTTAGAGACAAAGCCTATTTTAATATAGTGATCAGATTTTTCATCTAGCAAACAAAATCATTTATAATCAAAACCTTTTTTTTTTTTGAGACAGAGTCTCCCTCTGTCTCCCACGCTGGAGTGCAGTGGTGCAATCTTGGCTCACTGCAGGCTCTGCCTCCTGGATTCACGCCATTCTCCTGCTTCAGCCTCCCGAGTAGCTGAGACTACAGGCACCCGCCACCATGGTTGGCTAATTTTTTGTATTTTTAGTAGAGACGGTTTCACTGTGTTAGCCAGGATGGTCTCGGTCTCCTGACCTTGTGATCCACCTGCCTTGGCCTCCCAAAGTGCTAGGATTACAGATGTAAGCCACCGCGCCCGGCCACATTTTTTTTTAAGGCTAAGGAAGAACGGGAAGTGGGTGGCTGAAAAAAATCAATTAAAAATATTTATTTGCTAGTTATTCATTTTGTCCTTGATATGTATTTAATTTAAAGCAATTTATTTTTCTTTTCTTTCTTCCCTGAAGCAAATGTAATTTGAACACAGACTAATTTTTTTTATAGCTAAAGTGAAATGTTAAACAAAATCGTCATCCCTTTTAGCACTACCTTTAAGTTATTCTTTACGGAAGAACTGGGTAAACCCTTCACAGAATGTTTGCAAAACACCTGATGCACAATATGGTGTAAACTGTCACATTTCTCTTTAATTTTTTAATAGTGACCAAAGTGAATATTTTTCCAGTGATTGCTCCATAATATTATGCTACAAATGTGTTGTAAATAAAAGATTGATAATAAAATACAAAAAAAAATGAAATAAACAATAGAAGACAAATATGACAATAGGCAAGAATGGTTAGCAAACATTCTGATCAAACCTTTTTTGTTAGTTTAAAAGGAATGCATCATTGCTTAGTCTTTGTTCTAAATGAGATGTCCCATTATCTGTATCTGGGGCATGAACAAGTTTTTATGGCTTGGTGGCATCAGAAGTTTAAGAGCTGGAAGGGACTTTGGTTGTAAAGGTTGGTCTAGCACAGGGTTTCTCAGCCTGGGCACCATTGACAATTTTGCATTGATAATTATTTGTTGTGGGGGCTGTTCTGTGCATTGTAGGATGTAGGCTCTACCCACTAGATGTCAGTAGTGCAGGGTTCCCCCTACCTGCCTGTTTCCCCCGCCCCCACCACACACAATGAGAACCACTGATCTGGGGTTTGCCAAAGTGTACACTCCATGGAGCACCACTCATGTTGGAGGGGCTGGGATACTCCAGGAAAATATTCTGTTGTCAAATAAGTTTGGGAAACCCTTATTTAGACAACAGCAAAAAATTGTCAGAGCTTTCAATGTGATATCTAAAGTGAATTGCCAAGAGGCGAACATGCAGCATGTTTCAGCTTATTTGACAGCAGCCCGTTTTTCAAAGGCAGCTTGCAGGATGGAACATACTCCCATTCCTGTGCTCCAACTCTCATTTTCCAGGTGAGGAAATTGAGGTCTAGGGAGGTTACATGACCAGCCAAAGGCTCTGCATTACCTAATTTCATAATTGCTGTGTGAGCATGTACTGCATGCTAGCTCCTATGTTAGGCACTGGGGAGGCAATGGTGATACACAGGATAGGCAGATGGACCCAGTAACTACAACACAATGTGGTTAGTGCTAGGAGGGAGGCCCTCCAAGAGGCTGAGAGAGCATCTCAGAATGGGCACTTCATTCACATTGAGTAGATGAGCTGAGTCCATGTTGTACATGTTTTAGCTGAGACATCTGTGGAGGTAGACCAGTTTGGGAGACCAGGCAGTAGAATGCCTACAGAGGCCGATTTTGCATTTCTGTGTATAATAATTGAGGCAAGGGACTGTATGAGAGTCCTCCAGGGATGAGAAGCTTAGGGTAGAACCTTGGGGAAATCCATGTTTAAGGGTGCACCGAGGAAGAGCAGCCCCAGATAGAGACCAAGAAGGACATAGGAGAAAGTACAGAGCCAGGCAAAGGGTGCAGTCTGATGCTGCAGAGAGGAAGCTGCAACCTGCAGGGTTGAGGGCCTGGGCTCTGGAGCTGAGCTAGAGTTTGAATCCTAACTGCCTAGCTTGCAGGTTGTGTGATATTTGTCACCTGTTGTATTACTTTGCAAAGGCTCAATTTATAAAAGCAGTATAATTGTAAAGCCTACTTCATCTACTTGTTGTGAAGCCTAGCTAAAGTATGAGAAGTATGGAGTACCATGCTTGGCATATAAGAAATGCTTAGTAAATATTCGGTGATGCTATCCTTATTATTATCAAATGACATGAGGACTCAGAAACATTCATGAATTTGCTTCTTGGAGGTTGTGGGTGACCTTGGCAAAAATCCATTTCAGCGGAGGGACAGATGGTTTGAGAGTGAGTGGGAAGTGAAACGTAGAGGCTGTGAGTTTAGAATTTTCTCAAGGTTAGTTGTGAATGGGATTGGGCAGGGGGGTGGTGGTGATTGCTGCACAAGAGACTTGGAATTTGAGTGCTGGCTTTGAACGTACACCACAGCCGCAGCATAGAGAAGAGTAATTCTGAGCGGTGAGGATACCTGCGCAGAAATGATGATGATGATACTAAGCACAGGAGTGAGAGACAACTAGGAAACCAAGGATCGTGGGAGAGAGGGGAGGAGGGAATGGGCTACAGGGAGGAGGAAAGAAACTGCTCTGCACTAGGACTTGTCTCAGAGCCTATAGAGGCTACCAGAGTTAAGATTTGTAGGTTCCTGAAAATGAGAGTTTAGTGGACCATTTTGACCTTCTCTCCATAATGACAACATATTTTTAAATCCTGAAAGGCAAGAAAAGAGGTTTCCCAAAAAGACTTCTGGGAAGGCGGGCAGGAATCAGAGCTTCCTGGTGAAGTTATCAGACACTCTGGGAGTTGGCTTGGAATGCATACTCAACTCACTTTGCAATCATTCTTAACTTTTAGAGAAAGCCTCCCAAATCTAACTTTATTGAACAGCAGCCATTGGCTCTCTTCCTGATTTCTCTGTGCACAGATAGAACTTCCAGCATCTCCTCCTTTTCTGCTGACCGTTGATGTGCTGTTTTTCTGACCAGGAATAGCAAACTTTCCTCTTTCCCAGTCTCCTGTACTGGGCAGGAGGATTTCTCACCATCTCCAAATCTTGGAGGCCTGGGGAAGTTGAGTCCTTCTGAAACTTGAAGAAAGGAGAATTCTCTCTGTATCCTGACATAGGAACTATTTGAGTATGAAGAAGGTGCTGCATGCATACATTCAAAGGAACTAGTGAATAGCTGGCATGCATTTTGATACTGTGCTAATTGGTAGCCCTGAGGTCTTTGGGCTTTGTTTATAGACTTCTCCCAAGACCCTCCAAGTAAGGCCTGCATGTTACTTCTCACAGGCTCTCAGAGAGTCTTGGGAAGACAGAGGCCTCTCTTTTAGACATGGAGAAGTATCGTGGGAGGTGAGTTGCCCAAGGACACACAAGACTCCTGTGACTTTCAAGTTAGAGTGGTATTGTGCAGCCAGAATTCGCCTGGCATGGCTTCTGTCTCAGAACCTAGAACAGTGCTCTTCTGCAGTAAAGATTCCTAGTTTATTCCCTTTTCTCTTAGTATAAAACATTTAATGTGGGTTAGAGTATGTTTTTTATTATTTCTCCATTTAACTTGAGAAAGCAACCTCATGGGTTCATATTTTTGTTTCCCTCATTTTAAAGACAGGCGAGATTTCACGAGTAGATGAAAGAACACCCAAATTTGAGGGAGCGTTCCAAGTTCATAAATACTTGTGGCTGAGAGAAAACAATGGCCCTCCCTCAAATACTGCAGGGAAGAACCAGTATTGGGAACAGCTGTGTTTGAAAGTCTCCTAATTGTTATTTATTCTATCTGTAGATCTATAGTCCAACCAATGTATGAATAGGACCTTTGCTGATTATATCTCTGTTTTGATCAGAACTGCTATAAATGAAAGAGTTGTAGTGTACTGTTTTCTTAAACTCCTAGGGTTTTACCACAAATCAGAGTTGTTTCTTGTGATACAGCCTTCTTCAGCCTCTGTTCGTCTCTAAGAAATTGAACCTAGAGTAGTAAACAAGTGATACTTCTGTAAACTCCCTAAGGGATGACTCCTCAGTTCTGTGAACCCCATCATCCCTCCTAATCTCAAGTCGCTTATTTTCTTATGCTTTGTGGAGCTCTCCTACAAGCACCTGAACTCCAGCATGTCCCAAATGTTATTCATGATTTTCTCCTTAAGTCTGCTGCTCCTGCATGAGTTCCTATGTCCATTAATGACATTCTTTATGACACAAGCAAGAAATCTTGGCACCATCTTTATCTCCCGTTTTGCTAACTCCCGTGTACATTTGACTACTCCATTTTCCAAGATGATATTCTAGGCATGTCAGTCTTCTATTTTTTCCTCTGTAAAGGCAGGTAGTAGGGTAGGATCCATATCTGTAACTCCAATGCCTTCTGCTTGGAAGATAATGCTTCCTGCTGGCCAGTTCCCATTCCTCAGCCCAAATACTACATCCTTGGCAAGCCATTCCTCTCTGAACCTCCTTCCCAGGAAGATGCATTCACTTCTTCCTCTGGATTGCCATTTATTTTTTTTTTTAACTCTAATGCTCATGAAACTTTGTGGTAAAATTTTATTTGAAGGTCTGGCTCTTCTGCTACATTCTGAGATCTTTGAGAGTAGGAACCCAGATTGTACTTAGATCCGTGTCTGGCACATATGTAAGCACAAAAGCTATTGACTATATTTAAGTGACTTGAATTAGAAAAAGATGTATGAAATAGAAGAGGAACAATTAAATGCTTATTTGTATTTGATCTCATTTTAGTCTTTTTCTCTTCCCATTTCATTCTCTCCTCTCCCTTAGAAAAAAAGCACGTAAATGTTCTGTTCCTATAAAAACAATTTAAATAGAGACTTTCTTTATCAGCAGACAGAATAACCTGGTTGCATTGTCAATGTTCTGTCTAAATGAAGTTTAACTAACAACTGTTGCCTTTAAGGGATAGAAAAGAAAACCTCACAAATATTATTTATAGAGAACATGCATTGGTCTTAGAGTCTGAGGGTCCAGGTTCCAGTTCGGTTGCTGCCATTTATTACGTGAATGACCCCAGGCAAGTCTCTTTTTTTAAGGTTCAGTTTTCTCCCTTGCAATGAGAATAACACCTCCCTGACAAGGTTATTTTAAGAACTTGATGAGATGTTGGATATGAAAGCATCTTGTATAGGTAAGACACTAAGTTCTGACATAGAATAAACTTATGATTGCATGTTTGTATCCCTGCAAAATTCATACATTGAGATACAATCCCCAGTGTGATGATTTGAGATAATTAGGTCATGAAGGAGGAGCCCTCATGAATGGGATTAGTGCCCTTATAAGAAGAGGCCAGAGAGCTAGCTCACTGTCTTTCTGCCATGTGAAGATATAAGGAAAAGGTGGCCATCTGCAGCCTGGAGAGGGCCCTCACCAGAACCCGACCACACTGGCACCCTGATCTCACACTTCCAGCCTTCAGAACTGTGAGAAACAAATTTATGTTGTTTTAAGCTACCAGTCTATGGTAATTCGTTATGGCTGCCAGAATTAGGATAGCTCTTAATTTTTAGTTGAATCTGAATTTATATGTATTTCTTAGGCCTGGATTTGAAAACCATTCTGCTATGTGGTTTAGGTAGTATCAGCTGTTAGCATACGCATTGTCTCAAGGACTAACTTTTCAATATCTATCTTTATTTCAGGTTAGTAACATCCTTTGTTTGGGAATAACATGCATATTATTTCATCTGATGTTTTCCTAAGACAATTAGATTGAATTTTTTTCTTCTCACTTAAGCATTTTGGAGTACCATTAGTCCTCTTCCATGTCTTAGATAATATTGAATTCAGGGTGTACTTTTAAAAATCTTGGTAGTTAAATTTAGCAGTTTTGTTTGGAGGTATTTATTTTCATCTTGGTAATAAGACAAGAAGTAAGATGTTTCATAATTACCATATTTTGTTTGGGATTTCTGCTGAATTTTCTCTCTCTCCATTGCAGTTCTCTTTTTGGAGAGGTCCTTCTCTCTACAGCCATATGCTGGTAGATAATGCACGGTAGCTGATCAGTGCTAGAAAATACAGGAGATCCAGAGCATATTACTCCCTTGAACGTATCTTTTAGCTGCAGGGAAAACAGATCTAAGGCATGAATTACAACTTATTAGTTGTAGATGGACTCTGTAGCCCAGTACTGATTAAGAAGAAACAGCCTCACTCTGTCTTGCCATGATGGCTGTTCCAAGTCAAAGGAAAAGGAGAAGTCTGTTGGAGAAGATTTTCTTTCTTTTTTCCTTCTTCTTCTTTTCTTTAGTTCATCCATTCATTTATTTTCTAATATTATGGGACACAAAAGCAGAATTTGTAGTTAGTACTCTTGGCTGTAGAAATTCGTAGTTTTGCTTTTCCTTTAAGGTTGATTCCAGCACCACTTTGTGAGAAGAAACTGTCATAGTTTCACATTGCCTCTAAGAAAATGAAACGTACCTAAGTATTATTGGACAGCCGGAGTATTTTACAGTGGTTGCTGCTCAGGAAATTTGAGTGAAGGACTGCAAAAGAGGAGCAAAGCAGACCCGAGAGAGAAGGCAGCAGTGCTCCCCTGTGACGTGCTCCATCACCGGGCAGGGAAGACACCGCTGCCACCTCTCCACAGCCTTGTTCAAGAGCACTGGAAATTGTAAGGTGTTTGTTTTGTTTCATTTTGGGAGTGGTGGAAGATTAGCCTTTGTGTTTCTCCTCTAAAGAGTTTTGTCTAAAACGCTTACGACTACTTAGTTAAACAAAAATCCAAAGTAAGCTATCATTGAAATATGAAATATACTAACAAAGCCAAACAGTAAAAGATTATACAGGGAAAGTCCTTTCTCCCCATTTTGACTTCACCCACTCAGTTTCCCTTCCCAGTGTCCTTCCAGAGAGATATTTGACTCATGAATCAGCACATATATTCATATGCCTGCTTTTTCATACACTGTAGCAGCATACTAGAATATTGTTCAGCATTTTTATTTCTTTTTTTTTTAACCTTACACTATTTCCTGATGTTTTCCAAGTAAATGTTTTATTTTTTTTCTTATGGTTGTGTAGTATACATCCATTGTGTAGATGGATGTGTAAAGTACACATCCATTGTATAGATGTGTAATTTATTTAGCCAGTTTCTTGAGGAATATTTAGGTGTGGTGGCTCATGTCTGTAATCCCAGCTCTCTTGGAGGCTGAGGGGGGCAGATCACCTGAGGTCAGGAGTTCGAGACCAGCTTGGCCAACATGGTGAAACCTGTCTCTACTAAAAATACAGAAATTAGCCGGGCATGATGGTGGGTGCCTGTAATCCCAGCTACTCAGGAGGCGGAGGCAGGAGAATCGCTTGAACCCAGGAGGCGGAGGTTGCAGTGAGCCCAGATTGCACCACTGCACTCCAGCCTGAACGACAGAGTGAGACTGTCTCAAAAACAAACGAACAAAAAAGTCTTGGTGTATGAATAAGGAAAGGAGCCCTAGATATTGGGCATGCAAAGGCTTTTGTGTTCTCTGAAAAGGTCATGCAATGATAGAAGTGACCCGAGACACCTGTAAACTGATGACCCACAGTTAAATCCACATAATGTGGCCAGTGCTGTGGTTTTGGGTAAGTGCAGGATGCTGTGGACAGTGGGTGCCTAAGAGCTACATTTCACTCAAGTGCTGGAGAAGCAGGAGAGATTGACCCTAAGGAAGTTCCTGCTAAGCTGAGCCCTGGAGAATGTGAGGAACATAGGTTAGGAAAGGGTAGAATAGTGTGAGGAACTGTGTTCTAGGAGAGGGAACACCAGCATGCCCAGAGATCATCATGGCCCGTTTGAGCTTCAGAAGTGTATCTGTTGGCAGTCTGGAGAGGAGACTGGCAAGGTAATCAGGCATTGGAATCACCGTAGCTCTCCATAAGTGTCAAGGAGGTTGGACATAAGGCTATGGGAGGCCAGTGAAGACCTTTATCAGGAGTGGGAGGTTATTTGATTTGTGTTTAAAAATCTCATCCTGCCTGCCAGGTGGAGAGTAAACCGGAAAGGGATGGGATGCTATGTAGGAAGCTGTTGCAGTAATCCAAGTGAAAGGTGATGGTGGCCTGAACTAGGAAATGGCAGTGCAACTAGGAAGAAGTAGACACAGAAGAGCTCTTCAGACAGTGGAATCAACAGGAGTTAGCAATTTTGAGACGTGGGCATGGAGGCAGAGACCCTCAGCCCTCTGGTTGTTCACTTTTAACAAAAAGATTATGTGCAATGCATTTAACATATTATTCTTGCATCTTTATGAAACCATCCTCATTATTTCTTTTGGACAAATCCTGGAAGTAGACTTGCTGAGTCAAAGGAAAGATCTTGAAATATTTCAATAATGTAGTCAAATTGCCTCCAGAAAGGCTAATACGCCAATTGTCCATTACCAATTAGGGCACTAGCTTCAGCCTCACTGAGTATTATCGCTTTGAATTGACACCAATCTGATAGGAAGAAAATACATACCTTTTCTTTATTTTAATTTGCATTTCTGTGAGTACTGGCAAAGTTGAAGTTTTTTTCATGCTTATCAACTAATTATATTTCCACAAATTACATATTCATATCTTTGCTTATTTTCCCCCTGAGGTGTTTATCTTTGTCTTTTTTATTTCTAAGAGCTCTATTACTCTTTAGTTGCTTAACCCTTTGTCTTTTCTATTTGTTGCAGGATTTCTCTCATTTATTTATGCTTTTGTTTATATTTTGTTGATCAGAAAGTTTTTTAATGTAATAAAATATTTTGTTCATGCTTTATGCCTGTAGTTCAGTGTGAAGAAAATTCTTCCTCAACCCCAGGTTGAGGTATAAATAGTGGGATTTTTATAAATATTCACATTTATTTTCATTTTTTACCTTCGGGTCTTTAATTCATCCGGAATTTTCGGATATGTGTTGTAGGAATCTATCTCTTTTTGATCGGAATAATAATTTTTTTTTCTGAACCAAAAATCGGGACAACCTAGTCTATGTAACAAATAATTTTTATGCATTTGTGTGGCAGAAGCAGTTTTAGAGAGTAATAATATTGGAATTTCTGGGACATTTGATGTTATATATGTTGATAGATTATAGAGAGATAAGATTTAAGGACTAATACTTATACCTGGGCAACATCAGGGAACCTGTGCCATTGCTAAAAAATAAAAAAAGAAAGAATGGCTCCCAACACCCATTCAGAATAGAATGTTTGAAATCCAGAGTGCATGAGAAAGTTCAGGATCCAGATTGTAAAATATTGCCAATGGTTTATGTAGTGCAACCTGCATTTCACTGATAGCTCATGTTATCCTTCCTATTTGAAACACTAGTTAACATCAAAATGACTTTTCAGGTCCGTGGTGGCTCTAATCTTTGTATGTTGGTAGGTTCCTTTCTAGGCAGAACATCCAAAGACAACCCATTCTCTTGAGGCCATCAGAACAAGATCAAAGGTTGTAGAGCCTTGACCACAGTATTAAAGCAAAGCCTCAAAATGACTTAAGGAATCTTAGGAAATAAAATGCCACAGTCCTGGACATTTATCATTTGGCAGCAAGCTAAACATTTCCTAAAACTTTTACAAGTAATTTAGGTACCTAATGGAAATTTTTTGTTTTTAAATTCTGGAGTTGCCTAAATTGTTTAGGAGAAATTTAGCTGGAATCTGGCGATAGGACTGTTTATATGTGCTTGGCTCAGGGTGGCTGTGTTGTCCACATTAGCATGACCATGGGCTCCTTATCGAAGCCCTGGTTCCCAGTAAGTGCTGTTTGCAAGAGTGAGGTGGAGTTTGGTGGCTTTCAGGCCACCCAGAGTGCCATGTGTATCTGTTTGATAAACTCTGTGGTTTGTCTGTTCTCTGTGTTTTTGCCAGATTGTTTAAAAAAAAAAGAAAGAAAGAAAAAGCAAACAAGCAGGCATCATATGTTAAAAGTTTATCTTTCTACATGAATTTTTGGAAAATCTAAGTGTAATTTTATTCCTGAAAGAACAAAAAGTTGTTTCCCTGGGGAGATAATTTTGGGGTGCATAGATATTTTTAAGGCTGTAGATATTAACTATGAAAATAATATATAACTTTGTCAATACTTTTTTTTCAGCAGGCTAAGCCATATTTTTTCAAAAAAACGAGGCTGGAATCAACTACTCTTGGCATATCAGAGATCAGGAAAAAATGGGTATTGGAAGCCATTCTTTTTTTTCTTCATGACAGCACAGGCTTTCTGATGTTGTCCAGGTGTACGTATTAACCCTTCAATCTTATCTTTATATTCCTTCCTAAAATATCCGCCTGCCCTTCTAGGTTGTGCTGGCCGCATAAGATTTGCTGTTGCGGCTTTCTATGGATGGTTGACCAATTCAGATGAAGCACCCACCTGCTGTGGAAAATCTGGAAAATCAGCCAAAGTTTGTTTCAAAAACCTTACTTGACTACATATTATTCTAATATACGGTCTTTTTTTCCTCTCAGGATGGTACAAAACAGAAGAGGGAACGGAAAAAGACAGTCTCATTCAGCAGCATGCCAACAGAGAAGAAGATCAGCAGTGCAAGTGATTGTATTAATTCAATGGTTGAGGGTTCAGAACTCAAAAAGGTTCGCTCCAACTCTAGAATTTATCATAGGTACTTTTTACTGGATGCTGACATGCAGAGCCTAAGGTGGGAGCCATCTAAGAAGGATTCTGAGAAAGCCAAGATTGACATTAAATCCATCAAGGAAGTGAGAACAGGAAAAAACACAGACATATTCCGCAGCAATGGCATTTCTGACCAGATATCTGAAGATTGTGCGTTTTCCGTCATATATGGAGAGAATTATGAGTCACTGGATTTGGTTGCCAACTCCGCAGATGTTGCAAACATCTGGGTTACAGGACTGCGGTACCTAATTTCTTATGGAAAACATACACTTGATATGTTAGAAAGTAGCCAAGATAACATGAGGACTTCTTGGGTTTCACAAATGTTTAGTGAAATTGATGTAGATAACCTTGGACATATAACTCTGTGTAATGCTGTGCAATGTATCAGAAACCTCAATCCTGGTTTAAAAACGAGCAAAATTGAGCTTAAGTTCAAAGAATTGCATAAATCAAAGGACAAAGCTGGTACCGAGGTCACAAAGGAAGAATTTATTGAGGTTTTTCATGAGCTTTGTACTAGACCTGAAATTTATTTCCTTTTAGTTCAGTTTTCAAGCAATAAAGAATTCCTTGATACCAAGGACCTTATGATGTTTCTTGAGGCAGAACAGGGTGTGGCACATATAAATGAGGAAATAAGCCTTGAAATTATTCACAAATATGAACCATCCAAAGAGGGTCAGGAAAAGGGCTGGCTCTCCATAGACGGGTTCACTAATTACCTTATGTCACCTGACTGTTATATATTCGATCCAGAACATAAGAAGGTCTGTCAGGATATGAAGCAACCTCTGTCTCATTACTTTATAAACTCATCTCATAATACATACTTAATAGAGGATCAGTTCCGAGGTCCCTCCGACATCACAGGATATATTCGAGCTCTTAAAATGGGTTGCCGGAGTGTTGAATTAGATGTATGGGATGGGCCGGACAATGAACCTGTAATTTACACAGGCCACACCATGACCTCTCAGATAGTTTTCCGCAGTGTCATTGATATTATTAACAAGTATGCATTCTTTGCTTCAGAGTATCCTCTTATCTTGTGTTTAGAAAACCACTGTTCCATTAAACAACAGAAGGTAATGGTTCAGCACATGAAGAAACTTTTAGGAGACAAGCTCTATACAACATCACCCAATGTTGAGGAATCTTATCTACCATCCCCAGATGTCCTGAAAGGGAAAATACTAATTAAAGCAAAGAAGCTGTCCTCAAATTGCTCTGGGGTAGAAGGAGATGTTACTGACGAAGATGAAGGAGCAGAAATGTCTCAGAGGATGGGAAAAGAGAACATGGAGCAACCCAATAATGTGCCTGTGAAGCGATTTCAGCTTTGTAAAGAACTGTCTGAACTGGTCAGCATCTGCAAATCAGTTCAGTTCAAAGAATTTCAGGTGTCGTTTCAGGTTCAGAAGTACTGGGAAGTCTGTTCCTTTAATGAAGTGCTTGCCAGCAAGTACGCCAATGAAAATCCAGGGGACTTTGTAAATTACAACAAACGTTTTCTTGCTAGGGTTTTTCCCAGTCCAATGAGAATTGATTCCAGTAACATGAATCCTCAAGATTTTTGGAAATGTGGTTGCCAAATTGTAGCCATGAACTTTCAGACACCAGGACTGATGATGGACCTGAATATTGGCTGGTTTAGGCAGAACGGAAACTGTGGCTATGTCCTCCGGCCAGCCATCATGAGGGAGGAGGTCTCCTTCTTCAGCGCCAATACAAAAGACTCTGTCCCAGGGGTCTCACCTCAACTTCTTCACATTAAAATCATCAGTGGGCAGAACTTTCCCAAGCCCAAAGGATCAGGTGCCAAAGGTGATGTGGTAGATCCTTATGTCTATGTTGAAATCCATGGAATCCCTGCTGATTGTGCAGAACAAAGGACAAAAACAGTGCACCAGAATGGAGACGCTCCCATTTTTGATGAAAGCTTTGAATTTCAAATCAACCTGCCTGAACTGGCCATGGTGCGCTTTGTAGTGCTGGATGATGACTACATTGGGGATGAATTCATCGGCCAGTACACAATTCCCTTTGAATGTTTACAGACGGGCTACCGCCATGTCCCCCTGCAGTCCTTAACTGGAGAGGTCCTTGCACATGCTTCTTTATTTGTCCACGTGGCTATTACTAACCGAAGAGGAGGAGGAAAGCCTCATAAAAGGGGCCTTTCTGTGAGAAAAGGGAAGAAATCCAGGGAATATGCATCTTTGAGAACACTGTGGATTAAAACCGTGGATGAGGTATTCAAGAATGCCCAGCCCCCTATACGGGATGCCACAGATCTGAGAGAAAACATGCAGGTGCGTGCTTGTGTTTAATCATTTACTCAATGATTACAAATGCTCCTTTCATTCCATTTAACAGAATGCGGTGGTGTCATTCAAGGAGCTGTGTGGCCTCTCCTCTGTGGCCAATCTCATGCAGTGCATGTTGGCGGTGTCTCCCCGCTTTCTGGGGCCCGATAACACACCCCTAGTGGTCCTAAATCTCAGCGAGCAGTACCCCACAATGGAGCTGCAGGGAATTGTGCCGGAGGTTCTGAAGAAGATCGTAACAACTTATGACATGGTGAGTTGTCCTTTGTCCGTTTACATAGCCTGTGTAATCTCATGTCTGGATGTTCCCTTTGCAGATGATTCAGTCCCTCAAGGCGTTGATTGAAAATGCAGATGCTGTATATGAAAAGATCGTACATTGTCAGAAGGCAGGTAAGTGAAAGTTTGTTTCCTCTCTTTAAATGTTAATATACTTTGTCTTTTTTATTTCTTTCAGCCATGGAATTCCATGAACACTTGCACAGCATAGGCACCAAGGAAGGTTTGAAGGAAAGAAAACTACAAAAAGCAGTGGAGAGCTTTACCTGGAATATTACCATCTTAAAGGTATCTATAGAGTTGTTTCTGATGCTGGTGATCTAATACTGTTTAATTGCATGTTTTGTTATAGGGACAAGCAGATCTTTTGAAATATGCTAAGAATGAGACATTGGAGAACCTGAAACAAATCCATTTTGCTGCTGTTTCATGTGGACTGAATAAACCAGGCACCGAAAATGCTGATGTCCAGAAGCCACGCCGGAGCTTGGAAGTCATACCCGAAAAAGCAAACGATGAAACTGGAGAATGAGGAAACTTACAATAAACCATTATGGAGTTTATAACTCTAGGACCAATTGTAGTCAGATGGGACATTTGCTTTGCACTCACTAATGAGAATAATATTCGGGATTTTAAAGCACAACTGGAATAGCTAATTACAGTCTATTAAAACTGTGAATGTATGTAGCAATCCTGCGTGTGAAGGCAAATAAACTCTTTAACAGGCAATTATATTGCTGGCCAAAATATGCTATATTTGTATACAAAGACATTCTAACTCAGTTCCAGTATGAAGAAAGATTATTCACTCTAGCTCCACTGAGAAACATTTTCCTAAGTGAAAACAATTTCTTAAGATGGAAATGGATTGGATTGTCAAATTATTATTTATTGGAGAAAAAAACCTGATCTACACATTTTTACTTATATGGGGTTGCCAGAGTCTCTGGGTTCTAGATGATTTTGGTGGCATGCTTGCTGAGCCATAATTACTAAAGAGAATGTAAGTGGACGGGTTCCCTGAATCCCCGGGGTCCTTGGAGAGCCATCGAGGAGAATGTGCAATTGGACTGAAGCTCCCTGGCTGAAGATACATGCCGAGTCAGCACATGGGTAGAGATGATGTAAAAGCAGCCAATCTGGAAACAATACATTGTAAATAGTTTTTCATTGTATGAAGTAGTGTTCACATTAAAAAGATGTTTTATGATATTTCTCCAATAGCAGTACATGTGTTTAATGAAGCCTTAACTTT